TTACAATACAAACTATTTCCTTTATGTTGGAAAATGATTTGAGGAAATGATTTTATGTATATTCATGATTTCTGCCTTGAACGTTTTACTTCTTTGTTAGTTTCACAGAATCAGCTTGAAGCTGTAATTAAAACTAAAAAAGTAAAGCAAAACTGCCAGGAATATTACATGACACTTTAAAAGATTTATTCAGAAGTTTAATATATTCACAAGGTACAAACTTTAAAGTTACAAAAAAGGCATAGAGTGAAAAGTCTACCCCAGTTCCCTGGTCACTCATTTTTGCTCCAGCCACTCACTTCTGCTCTTTGTAAGCGATAGTCTTGCCAGTGTCTTGTGTCTCTTTCCAGAGACTATGTAGAAGCAAATAATTTTTTATTTAAAAATGTTTATATTTGAATAGGTGATACATATAGATGGCAAGAAAATTCAAAAGGGCAGGCAGTGAAAATTTTCTTCGCTCACCCACAGTTCCCCAGTTTCTGTGTTTCCCTCTGCAGAGACAGTCATCCTTTCTTATATATCCTTCTGGATGTTGTCTATAAATATGGAGGCATTGTTAGTGTAGAGCATGGTGGTTTTTATGAGCCATCCCAAGTGTAGTATTTATTAAGATAGTGCATTAAAATGATAAAATTAATCATACATAGAAAATTACTGCAAAGTTTGGAAAAGATTGAGTAAAGTAGCTATTGTACTACATGGCTTTCGAAATTTCAAACAACACAGGTGTGCACTTCTTAAACTCTCTTCTTTATGGAGTATTATAATCTTAGTATAAATAAGTAGGAAGACATGAAACAAGAATATAGAAATTAAGCTGAGGACATTTTGTTTCCAGGATCTGGGAAAGAAAGAAGTTTATGAACTCACAAGTGATTGTAGAGCATCTCTGTGGAAATAAATGGTTAAGTCGGTTTGAAGCAAAGCCCTTCTGGGGCAGAAAAGCCTCCAGAACGCCAGATGTCGCTGTGGTTCCGCGGTGAGAGAGGGCGTGCGTCTCTGTGGTTATAAAGTTGGGGGTGGAGTGGCCGGGAGATGATGGCTGATGAAGAGGAAGAAGTCAAGCCGATCTTGCAGAAATTGCAGGTGGGGCCGTAGATTAAATTCTGTATGTGTTTCCACTTAATGGTTCCATTGTCATACTTTTTAGGAACTCGTGGATCAGCTCTACTCATTTCGAGACTGCTATTTCGAGACACATAGTGTTGAGGATGCTGGGAGGAAGCAACAGGATGTGCAGAAGGAGATGGAGAAAACCCTACAGCAGATGGAAGAAGTAGTGGGTATGAGCCCTAGAGATTGTACAACCCCCATCTTTCCCACTTTATCTTTTTTTCTTCCTCTTAGGTTCTGTCCAGGGCAAGGCACAAGTTCTAATGCTAACTGGGAAAGCACTAAATGTGACTCCTGACTATAGCCCTAAGGCTGAGGAGCTTCTGTCAAAGGCTGTGAAGCTGGAGCCCGAGCTGGTGGAAGCCTGGAACCAGCTGGGTGAGGTGTACTGGAAAAAAGGGGATGTTGCAGCTGCCCACACCTGCTTCTCAGGAGCCCTCACCCATGTGAGCTGCCCCCTATCCCTTTGGAAAGCAGAGAAGATTGAGTATGTGCCCTTCCTATTTGCAGTGCAGGAACAAAGTCTCCTTGCAAAACCTGTCAATGGTGCTTCGTCAGCTGCGGACTGACACTGAAGATGAACATTCTCACCATGTCATGGACAGTGTCCGACAGGCTAAGTTGGCTGTTCAGATGGATGTCCATGATGGCCGCTCCTGGTGTGAGTGCTCTCAAAAGATCTCCAACAGGTTTTGAGATGATTTGTCACTGTGTTTCTCTTTCAGATATTCTTGGGAATTCATATCTTTCCCTTTACTTCTCTACTGGCCAGAACCCTAAGATCTCCCAGCAAGCCCTCAGTGCCTATGCCCAAGCAGTAAGTACTTATGGTCACCAGGCCAGATGAATGATCCACTGATAATCTTTTCATCCCATTATAGGAGAAAGTTGACAGAAAAGCTTCTAGCAATCCTGACCTTCATCTGAACAGGGCGACGGTAAGACCTTTGGGGTGTAGTCATCTGAGGGTATACTTATAATTGGGATACACTTCTTGTACAGTTGCATAAATATGAAGAGAGTTATGGGGAGGCCCTGGAGGGCTTCTCTCGGGCTGCAGCCCTGGACCCTGCCTGGCCAGAGCCCCGGCAACGAGAGCAACAACTTCTGGAATTCCTGGATAGATTAACCAGCCTCCTTGAGAGTAAGGTAAAAATGTCTGAAGGGCTGAATTCCACTTTCCAGCTTCTTACCTATTTCCCCTTCTTTGCAGGGAAAGGTGAAGACCAAAAAGCTGCAGAGCATGCTGGGAAGCTTGCGCCCAGCCCATCTAGGCCCTTGCAGTGATGGGCACTATCAGTCAGCCTCTGGGCAGAAAGTGACCCTGGAGCTCAAGCCACTGAGTACGCTTCAGCCTGGGGTGAACAGCGGTGCCGTCATCCTGGGAAAGGTGGTATTTAGCCTCACCACAGAGGAGAAAGTCCCCTTGTGAGTTTCTCTTGGATTTCCCCCATTTTACCTTCCTCTCTCCTAATCTGTCTTTACTTGGTAGTACATTTGGCCTGGTAGATTCAGATGGACCTTGCTATGCAGTGATGGTGTACAATATAGTGCAGAGCTGGGGAGTGCTCATTGGAGACTCTGTAGCCATTCCTGAGCCCAACCTGCGGCTTCACCGAATTCAGCACAAAGGAAAGGTGAGCAATGGCTAGGATTCTCTTACAACTCGGTAGTGAACCTTTGTCTGTCTGTCTTTTCTAGGACTATTCCTTTTCCAGTGTTCGAGTGGAGACGCCCCTCCTGCTAGTGGTGAATGGGAAGCCTCAGGGATCCAGCAGCCAGGCTGTTGCCACAGTGGCATCGCGACCACAGTGTGAATGACCTTTGACTTGCATGCTCAACAGGGAGTGGAGGAGAGGAGACAAGGCTCTGGACAGCCGGTCCAGCCACATCCAGTGATTCAGCAGGGATGGGAGGAATGTTTTAAATGAAGACTTTCTCTTTCCCTGCCTGTATTACACTTCGTATCTCTTCTCTCTCCTCTGTCCTCATCATGTTCCAGCTCTCTACAGGGCCACATACTCTTCTGGCATATCTCTCCTGTCTCTTCCACTGCTCTCTATGTTTTAAGCAAAGAGCATGGAATTGGTAGAAGTCTTGGGATCTTGCCATGGGACAGAGTCCCCAAGGTTCCTGTTGTTGCCTCCTTCCTAAGCCTCATATGTATATATCAGTTCAGTATTTATTGCTAAAGGAGGGGGCTTAATTTTGTAATGGCTTTTATTTTTAGCAATTTTTATTTTTATTTTTGAACTTTAGGTCCTTCCTCTTCTTTGGGGCTGGAACAGAATTAAATTTGTTTGGAAAAAAAAAAAAACACCACGTAGTTTGGCCTGCTTTATTCTCCCTAGGCCTGTATTCTTTGTTTTAGGATCACTTCAATTTATTGGAGTAATACCCCCATTTTTTTCTTTATACAAAGCAGTTTATTTCTCTCCCAGTTAAAAGAATTCCGACAATAGACAGCCCCAGGCAGGAATGGCAACTCCACAAAGTTGCTAGAGACCAGCTTTCTTCCATTTTCCCATTCTGTCATTCCCTAGGGGTGGTCTTCACTATGGTCCAAGATGACAGAGCAATACTGTTCTAATAGTGTTACTAGGCTGAAGGACCAGAGAGAGTTAGATAAATCCTCAGTTTCTTTAGAGTCTAGTGACATGTTTTATAACAGTTTATCTTAATATCCTTGTGGTAAAATGGAGAAATGTGAGTGAGGATTAATAACCAATTGAATTGGCCTGGCACGGTGGCTCAGCCTGTAATCCCACCACTTTGGGAGTCCAAGGCGGGTGGATCACGAGGTCAGGAGTTCAAGATCAGCCTGGCCAAGATGGTGAAACTCCGTCTCTACTAAAAATACAAAAATTAGCTGGGCGTGGTGGCAGGCACCTGTAATCACAGCTACTGGGGAGGCTGAGGCAGAGAATTGCTTGAACCTGGGAAGTGGAGGTTGCAGTGAGCCGATATCATGCCACTGCACTCCAGCATGGGCGACAGAGCGAGACTCCGTCTCAAACAGCAACAACAACTGAATGGCTGTAATACATTAATGTATACAGATGAATTGAGAAGTCTTCTAGTGAAATGGCTCAGATCTTTGTTCTTGGTCCAGTCCTGTTCAGTTTTTGATCAGTGCCTTGAATATCATTGATGACTCATTAAATTTATAAAGAGTGCAGAGGCCTCCTCAGAGAATGGATGGTAGAAATGCATTGATGAGAGAAGTTTTATCTATCTATCTGTCTATCTATCTATCTATCTATCTGTCTCTATCTAAGAAGTCATAAAGGCTGAGTCTAATAAGATAAAATTTTCAGTCCATTCTTTTGGTCCAAAAAGGCTTACATTCTCAGGTATAGCTTCAACATCATATATGAATATTACTAAGAATCTTAGTAGATAAGCTAAAGTCAGTATGAGTAACCAGTCTGATATAGTTTGCAAGAACACTCTTCATGGACTGCACCAAAAAAACCTATGGTAGCAAGAGACAGTTTTTATTAGAAGTACTGTCTGTTATACCACATATGGAGTCTTAAATTAGTTTTGGGTGTCATTTTGAGGCCTAGAGTCATAGAAGAGTGATTAGGAGCTTGTGGGGTATAAAAATAACTTGAGAATTGGCTGAAAGCAACTAGGGAAGATGGGGGTAGTAGTATGTGTAAACATTTGAGGCAGTAGAGATGTGGGACCCAAATACTGTTCCCCTTTTACTCAAATTCTGAGATGAGTTGACATGTTCTGTGTAGGGCTAGAGAGTAGAAAAATGGCCAGTAGGTGGTAGCCACAGAGAAGCAGTGCGTACAAACAAGTAAGTATGCAAAATTTGTACATACGGTTTCAGGAATAACTAGAATACCCATAAAATATCCACCTGCCTTAAAAACTAGAACATCATTGATAACTTGGAAGCCCTTGCATACCTCTCCATGATCTCATTTGTCTTCACAGCTATATAAATCTCATTGTATGATTATACCATAATTTATTCATCCTGTTGTTAAAGGATATTTGGGTTTCCAGTTTTTCTTTTTTTACTACCAAAGCACTACATTATTAATATTCTTGTATATGTCCTGATATGTAAGTGCAAAAGTTTCTTTTACAGCAATGGCTCTTGAAGAGTGGTTCCCAGACCAGCAGCATCAGCATCCCTTGGAACTTCTTTGAAATGCAAATTCTCAAGCCCCCTACCCAGACTTACTGAATTCAAAACTATGTGGGAGGAGCCCAGCAATCTGTGTTTCGCAAACCCTCCAGGTGACTCTGATGCACAGTAAAATTTGAGAACCACTGTTTAAGAGTATTGACATAGAATGGAATTGCTGGATCATAGAGTATATACATGTTCAACTTTTTTGAGAAGCACTAAACATTTCCAAAGTGCTTATATTAGTTTATGTCTCTACTATCAATAGATGAGTCACCCCAATGCTCCCCATCCTCTTCTGTGCTTGGTATTATCTTTTAGGTATTGCAAATACAGGAGATTTGAGTATTATTTCCTTGTGGCCTTAATTTGCATTTCTGATTATTAATGAGCTTGAGCATCTTTTCATATATTTAGAAGCCACTAATATTTTCTCTCGGTAAAATGCCTATTCGAGTCTTTGCACACTGCTGTATTGGATGTCAAATTGATTTATATATTCCCTGTACTAATCGTTTGTCTACATACAGTTTTATCCTGTTTTTTTTTTTATTCTATTGGGTCTTTTGCTGAACAGAAGTTCTTAATTTCAATGTCATTGAATTTATCCATCTTTTATGATAATGCTTTTTGTGTTTTAAGAGGTTCTTAGCTCTCCTAAAGTCATAAGGACATTTTCCCTCTACTGCTTTATGAAGTTATTTTGTCCTTTTCTTACAGTATGACTTTATTTTATGTTATGTACGGATATAATTTTTTTCATAATGAGTAAATAGCCCAGCACCTTTTATTAAAGAATCAATCCTTTCCCTACTGATCTTTAAAGCCCAGTCTGTCTTTTTCTTTTTTTGAAATTGTCTAGCTTTTTAATTTTTACCAACCAGATGATTATAAAATATCACATAGTAGGCATAAATTACATTTCTTTGTCCATTCCTGTTTCTTTTTCTATGAAATCTCTGTTTTCTTTTGTCCAATTTTTATTGGGTTGTCTTCTTATTGATTCCTTACATGTTCTGGATACTAATCCATTATAAATTATGTTTTTCAAATATATTTATCCAAATCGCAGCTTGCTTTTTCATTTTCTTAATGCTCTCTCT